TTTCTCTACACAGAGGGGCCTGACCAGGTCCAAACCCTTAGGACAGACCCCAGGGGATATCAGCATGGGGAGGGCTGAGCCCATCCTGGCTGCAGAGTAAGTTGGGATGAGTCTCTCCAGCTCTGAGCCCCTGCTCTGTCCCAGGCTCCCTCTCCTGGATCTCAGAGAGCACTGTCTTGTGGGGCCCCTGGGCAACTCCCCACTTCCTGCTGCACCAACCATAGGGAAGGTGGGGTGACCACAGGACAGTCAGCCGGGCGAAAACAGAGGACACCCAAGATGGTCAGAGAGAACATGGAAGGCCCGAGCCCCAGCTCAGCTGCCAGAACCCAAAGAGCAAGAGAATGGCTGATACCTGTCCCTGATGACCACTAGGCCCACAGCCCCCACTGACCAACCAGAACAGCCCTCTCTCTCAGGAGGCATAAGAGATTATTTGCCCTGCACACCACCAGTAAGGACAGTCCCCTCTGGGATATCCAGGGCATTGAATGTCCATCCTTGGAAGCTGCAACCAAGCTTGACACAATGAGAGAGGGGGAGGATCCCTCTCACCAGTGAGCACACACCTCCCCAAAGCTCAGTGGTGGTGTCCCTGTGACAGGGTCCTTGCGGAGCGCTGACCTCCTGATCTGAAGGGAAGAGCCAGATGGGGATGGGAGAGGGCAGGGGGAGCGACTGTGCACCCCGACCTGGAGACATAGGCTGCAGGATGCTGAGGGCACAGGGCTGTGCTCACCCAGTCTCCAGGGTGTATGTGTGACTGTGTGTGTCTCTTTGTGTATGTGTGTGTCTCTGTGTGTGTGTGTCTGCATAGTGTGTGCAGAGGTTGGGTGAGAGAATCACTGCTGAAGGAGTCAGAGACCTCAGCAATTCCCAGGGGCCTGAAACACAGACAGAAAATAAAGGGAAAGGAGGGACAGGGAGGCAGGACTGAGAGGGGAGGGGACAGAGAGGTGTCCTGGGCACAGACCCCGCCCATGAGCCTGAGAAGTGCTCCTGCCCCGGGAAGAGGCTCAGCACAAAAGGAGGAAGGACAGCACAGCTGACAGCCGTGCTCAGAAAGTTTCTGGATCCCAGGCTCATCTCCACAGAGGAGAACACGCAGGCAGCAGAGACCATGGGGCCCATCTCAGCCCCTTCCTGCAGATGGCGCATCCCCTGGCAGGGGCTCCTGCTCACAGGTGAGGAGAGGACTTCCTGGGAAAGGACAGGACAATATTGCTTGATGCTCTCTCCCCCTCCTAGCCTCACTTTTCACCTTCTGGAACCCGCCCACCACTGCTCAGCTCACTATTGAAGCTGTGCCATCCAATGCTGCAGAGGGGAAGGAGGTTCTTCTACTTGTCCACAATCTGCCCCAGGACCCTCGTGGCTACAACTGGTACAAAGGGGAAACAGTGGATGCCAACCGTCGAATTATAGGATATGTAATATCAAATCAACAGATTACCCCAGGGCCTGCATACAGCAATCGAGAGACAATATACCCCAATGCATCCCTGCTGATGCGGAACGTCACCAGAAATGACACAGGATCCTACACCCTACAAGTCATAAAGCTAAATCTTATGAGTGAAGAAGTAACTGGCCAGTTCAGCGTACATCGTGAGTGATTCCCCATGACCTCTGGGTGTTGGACAGGGCAATCTTCTCTCTGTTTTCTGCACAGCGGAGACTCCCAAGCCCTCCATCTCCAGCAACAACTCCAACCCCGTGGAGGACAAGGATGCTGTGGCCTTCACCTGTGAACCTGAGACTCAGAACACAACCTACCTGTGGTGGGTAAATGGTCAGAGTCTCCCGGTCAGTCCCAGGCTGCAGCTGTCCAATGGCAACAGGACCCTCACTCTACTCAGTGTCACAAGGAATGACGTAGGACCCTATGAATGTGAAATACAGAACCCAGCGAGTGCAAACTTCAGTGACCCAGTCACCCTGAATGTCCTCTGTGAGTATCTTCTGTTCCTCTGTGGCCCAGGCACATCACCTGTGACTTTATTCTTTTGCTCTAGATGGCCCAGATGCCCCCACCATTTCCCCTTCAGACACCTATTACCATGCAGGGGTAAATCTCAACCTCTCCTGCCATGCGGCCTCTAATCCACCCTCACAGTATTCTTGGTCTGTCAATGGCACATTCCAGCAATACACACAAAAGCTCTTTATCCCCAACATCACTACAAAGAACAGCGGATCCTATGCCTGCCACACCACTAACTCAGCCACTGGCCGCAACAGGACCACAGTCAGGATGATCACAGTCTCTGGTAAGTGGATCCCTGGAGCACTGGCAGTATGTTCATTCCTTCTCTTCTTTTCTTTCCATGACAGATGCTTTAGTACAAGGAAGTTCTCCTGGCCTCTCAGCTAGAGCCACTGTCAGCATCATGATTGGAGTACTGGCCAGGGTGGCTCTGATATAGTAGCTCTGGTGTAGTTTCTGCATTTCAAGAAGACTGGCAGGTATGATGGCCTTTCCTCTTGTCCTGTTTCCTCCATAGTCATTTTCAATCTTTGTCATTCACAGACAGTTGTTTTTATTCTTCCTCAAAGCATTTGCAATCAGCTACCATTCAAAATTGCTTCTTCTTCAAGATTTATGGAAAATACTCTGACGAGTACTCTTGAACACAAGTTCCTGATAACTTTAAGATCACGCCACTGGACTGTCTATGAACTTGCAAACAGGCTGATACCTTTGTGAAGTTGCCCACCAAAACACAGAAGGAAAAAAACATGAATTTCATTGAACTAAATAATAATGAGGATAATGTTTTTAAGATTTTTTTTTTTTTTTTTTTGAGATGGAATCTCGCTCTGTCGCCCAGGCTGGAGTGCAGTGGCACGATCTCAACTCACTGCAAGCTCCGCCTCCTGGGTTCACACCATTCTCCTGCCTCAGCCTCCTGAGTAGCTGGGACTACAGGCGCCTGCCACAACGCCCGGCTAATTTTTTGTATTTTTAGTAGAGACGGGGTTTCACTGTGGTCTCAATCTCCTGACTTCATGGTCCGCCTGCCTCAGCCTCCCAAAGTTCTGGGATTACAGGTGTGAGCCACCGCGCCCAGCCCGTTTTTAAGATTTTTTATTTGAAAAATTGCCAATTCTTTAAGTGTTTTCTTTTTCAGATTTATGAATTTCTTTATCTTTTAAGCTATCTATACCTTACTGCAATTTGGTAAAGCAGACTTTTGTGAACAAAAATTATAACATTTACTTTTGCTCCCTACCTGACTGCCACAGAACTGGGCAACTATTCATGAGTATTCATATGTTTATGGTAATTCAGTTATTTGCACAAGTTCAGTGAGAATCTGCTGTCTTTATAATGGGATATAGTTTAAAACATTGGTTATATTACCAAGGCTTTGATTGGGATGTTATATTTGAGAAAATACAGAGAATGATAGATTAACGGAGTGTCTAATCTATCGTGTCAACCCCAAATTTTTACGTATGAGATCCTTTAGTCCACCCAATGGCTGACAGTAACAGCATCTTTAACACAACTCTTTGTTCAAATGTACTATGGTCTCTTTTAGAGTCAGACTCCTAGACTCACTTGTTCTCACTGTCTGTTTTAATTTAACCCAGGCATGCAATGCTAGATAATAAAATTGCTCCCTATTGGCTGATCAGAGAGGAGTCTGTGTAGTTTATGATGCTTCTT